AGAAACAAGTCCAACAGACTCTGAGGAAATGAAGCAAGAGTGAATTCTGAAAAGGTCTAATAAACAGTATGGAAATATCCTTGTGGGATTGTTCTTCAGCTATGCATAAACATGTAATTATCATCATTACTGTGATGGGGAAAAACACGGACCCTAATTCTGAAACACCCTGGTAGCGAGAGACGGGCAGGAGGGGCTGCTGCGCACTCAGAGCGGAGGCTGAGGAGGCGGCGTCCCCTTGCAAAGGACTGGCAGTGAGCAGATGGGGACACTCGAGCTGCCCCGCGACCTGGGCCGAGCTGCCTACAACCTGGGCCCAGGTGCCTGCAAGAATTAGACCTCCGATAACGTTAACACCCACTTTCTCACTGCTCTAATTGTGTGCATCCCGGCGCCCAGGGGCTTGTGAGCAGCAGGTGCGCGTTCCAGGCAGCTCCAGCGACCCTTAAACCTGACCGCGCGCACGTCCGGCCCGAGGGAGCAGAACAAGAGGCACCCGGACCCTCCTCCGGCCAGCACCCACCTTCACCCAGTTCCGTCAGTCGCCACCACCTCCCTTCCCGCGTCCGCAGCCGGCCCAGCTGGGGAGCATGCGCAGTGGCCGGAGCCGGGTTGCCCGCGCCCCAGCAGGTAGCTGTACTGCAACTGTCGGCCCAAACCAACCAATCAAGAGACGTGTTATTGCCGCCGAGGTGGAACTATGGCAACGGGCGACCAATCAGAAGGCGCGTTGTTGCCGCGGAGCCCCCTGCCCCGGCAGGGGGATGTGGCGATGGGTGAGGGTCATGGGGTGTGAGCATCCCTGAGCCATCGATCCGGGAGGGCCGCGGGTTCCCTTGCTTTGCCGCCGGGAGCGGCGCACGCAGCCCCGCACTCGCCTACCCGGCCCCGGGCGGCGGCGCGGCCCATGCGGCTGGGGGCGGAGGCTGGGAGCGGGTGGCGGGCGCGGCGGCCCGGGCCCGGGCGGTGATTGGCCGCCTGCTGGCCGCGACTGAGGCCCGGGAGGCGGGCGGGGAGCGCAGGCGGAGCTCGCTGCCGCCGAGCTGAGAAGATGCTGCTGTCCCTGGTGCTCCACACGTACTCCATGCGCTACCTGCTGCCCAGCGTCGTGCTCCTGGGCACGGCGCCCACCTACGTGTTGGCCTGGGGGGTCTGGCGGCTGCTCTCCGCCTTCCTGCCCGCCCGCTTCTACCAAGCGCTGGACGACCGGCTCTACTGCGTCTACCAGAGCATGGTGCTCTTCTTCTTCGAGAATTACACCGGGGTCCAGGTGAGCCGCCTCCCGCTCCCGGGTCTCGGCGTATTACTTTCTTTCTGTTACTGTTTCTCTGTAGAGATTGGATTCGTAGATTAAACTTGAGAAACAAACCATAAAAGTGGAAGGCCCTCTTTAACAGTAGGTATTTGAAGTGTTATAAAAAAAAAAAATCAAAGTAATGTTTTTTTGTTTTATCTTTTAGATATTGCTATATGGAGATTTGCCAAAAAATAAAGAAAATATAATATATTTAGCAAATCATCAAAGCACAGGTTTGTATTTCATTTGCATGAAACATAGGTTTATGTACGCGCTAACTGGGTCCTGTCTCTGCAGTTGACTGGATTGTTGCTGACATCTTGGCCATCAGGCAGAATGCGCTAGGACATGTGCGCTACGTGCTGAAAGAAGGGTTAAAATGGCTGCCATTGTATGGGTGTTACTTTGCTCAGGTAACTTGTTTCCATGCTTTTCTCTCTATATAAAATGCTCTTTCTCCCGATTTGATTGTGGCAGCATGGAGGAATCTATGTAAAGCGCAGTGCCAAATTTAACGAGAAAGAGATGCGAAACAAGTTGCAGAGCTACGTGGACGCAGGAACTCCAGTAAGAGCCTACCCGTTTTTATTTTTCTTACCAAAATAAACCAAATTTGCTCTATGTCCCACAGATGTATCTTGTGATTTTTCCAGAAGGTACAAGGTATAATCCAGAGCAAACAAAAGTCCTTTCAGCTAGTCAGGCATTTGCTGCCCAACGTGGTAAGTAAAAATTTGAGTGTTTGAACAAATAACTAATTAATGACGGCACTGAATTGACTTCTAGGCCTTGCAGTATTAAAACATGTGCTAACACCACGAATAAAGGCAACTCACGTTGCTTTTGATTGCATGAAGAATTATTTAGATGCAATTTATGATGTTACGGTGGTTTATGAAGGGAAAGACGATGGAGGGCAGCGAAGAGAGTCACCGACCATGACGGGTAAGTGTGTTCACGCACCTGAAATGCCTGTAAAAAAAAAAGAATTATTTTTGTTCTTTGTTAGAATTTCTCTGCAAAGAATGTCCAAAAATTCATATTCACATTGATCGTATCGACAAAAAAGATGTCCCAGAAGAACAAGAACATATGAGAAGATGGCTGCATGAACGTTTCGAAATCAAAGATAAGTGAGTAACAACAGTTCCAGCACTTCCGGAACTAAAATCTAAACTTTTTCCATTCTGGCCATAGGATGCTTATAGAATTTTATGAGTCACCAGATCCAGAAAGAAGAAAAAGATTTCCTGGGAAAAGTGTTAATTCCAAATTAAGTATCAAGAAGACTTTACCATCAATGTTGATCTTAAGTGGTTTGACTGCAGGCATGCTTATGACCGATGCTGGAAGGAAGCTGTATGTGAACACCTGGATATATGGAACCCTACTTGGCTGCCTGTGGGTTACTATTAAAGCATAGACAAGTAGCTGTCTCCAGACAGTGGGATGTGCTACATTGTCTATTTTTGGCGGCTGCACATGACATCAAATTGTTTCCTGAATTTATTAAGGAGTGTAAATAAAGCCTTGTTGATTGAAGATTGGATAATAGAATTTGTGACGAAAGCTGATATGCAATGGTCTTGGGCAAACATACCTGGTTGTACAACTTTAGCATCGGGGCTGCTGGAAGGGTAAAAGCTAAATGGAGTTTCTCCTGCTCTGTCCATTTCCTATGAACTAATGACAACTTGAGAAGGCTGGGAGGATTGTGTATTTTGCAAGTCAGATGGCTGCATTTTTGAGCATTAATTTGCAGCGTATTTCACTTTTTCTGTTATTTTCAATTTATTACAACTTGACAGCTCCAAGCTCTTATTACTAAAGTATTTAGTATCTTGCAGCTAGTTAATATTTCATCTTTTGCTTATTTCTACAAGTCAGTGAAATAAATTGTATTTAGGAAGTGTCAGGATGTTCAAAGGAAAGGGTAAAAAGTGTTCATGGGGAAAAAGCTCTGTTTAGCACATGATTTTATTGTATTGCGTTATTAGCTGATTTTACTCATTTTATATTTGCAAAATAAATTTCTAATATTTATTGAAATTGCTTAATTTGCACACCCTGTACACACAGAAAATGGTATAAAATATGAGAACGAAGTTTAAAATTGTGACTCTGATTCATTATAGCAGAACTTTAAATTTCCCAGCTTTTTGAAGATTTAAGCTACACTATTAGTACTTCCCTTTGTCTGTGCCATAAGTGCTTGAAAACGTTAAGGTTTTCTGTTTTGTTTTGTTTTTTTAATATCAAAAGAGTCGGTGTGAACCTTGGTTGGACCCCAAGTTCACAAGATTTTTAAGGTGATGAGAGCCTGCAGACATTCTGCCTAGATTTACTAGCGTGTGCCTTTTGCCTGCTTCTCTTTGATTTCACAGAATATTCATTCAGAAGTCGCGTTTCTGTAGTGTGGTGGATTCCCACTGGGCTCTGGTCCTTCCCTTGGATCCCGTCAGTGGTGCTGCTCAGCGGCTTGCACGCAGACTTGCTAGGAAGAAATGCAGAGCCAGCCTGTGCTGCCCACTTTCAGAGTTGAACTCTTTAAGCCCTTGTGAGTGGGCTTCACCAGCTACTGCAGAGGCATTTTGCATTTGTCTGTGTCAAGAAGTTCACCTTCTCAAGCCAGTGAAATACAGACTTAATTTGTCATGACTGAACGAATTTGTTTATTTCCCATTAGGTTTAGTGGAGCTACACATTAATATGTATCGCCTTAGAGCAAGAGCTGTGTTCCAGGAACCAGATCACGATTTTTAGCCATGGAACAATATATCCCATGGGAGAAGACCTTTCAGTGTGAACTGTTCTATTTTTGTGTTATAATTTAAACTTCGATTTCCTCATAGTCCTTTAAGTTGACATTTCTGCTTACTGCTACTGGATTTTTGCTGCAGAAATATATCAGTGGCCCACATTAAACATACCAGTTGGATCATGATAAGCAAAATGAAAGAAATAATGATTAAGGGAAAATTAAGTGACTGTGTTACACTGCTTCTCCCATGCCAGAGAATAAACTCTTTCAAGCATCATCTTTGAAGAGTCGTGTGGTGTGAATTGGTTTGTGTACATTAGAATGTATGCACACATCCATGGACACTCAGGATATAGTTGGCCTAATAATCGGGGCATGGGTAAAACTTATGAAAATTTCCTCATGCTGAATTGTAATTTTCTCTTACCTGTAAAGTAAAATTTAGATCAATTCCATGTCTTTGTTAAGTACAGGGATTTAATATATTTTGAATATAATGGGTATGTTCTAAATTTGAACTTTGAGAGGCAATACTGTTGGAATTATGTGGATTCTAACTCATTTTAACAAGGTAGCCTGACCTGCATAAGATCACTTGAATGTTAGGTTTCATAGAACTATACTAATCTTCTCACAAAAGGTCTATAAAATACAGTCGTTGAAAAAAATTTTGTATCAAAATGTTTGGAAAATTAGAAGCTTCTCCTTAACCTGTATTGATACTGACTTGAATTATTTTCTAAAATTAAGAGCCGTATACCTACCTGTAAGTCTTTTCACATATCATTTAAACTTTTGTTTGTATTATTACTGATTTACAGCTTAGTTATTAATTTTTCTTTATAAGAATGCCGTCGATGTGCATGCTTTTATGTTTTTCAGAAAAGGGTGTGTTTGGATGAAAGTAAAAAAAAAAATAAAATCTTTCACTGTCTCTAATGGCTGTGCTGTTTAACATTTTTTGACCCTAAAATTCACCAACAGTCTCCCAGTACATAAAATAGGCTTAATGACTGGCCCTGCATTCTTCACAATATTTTTCCCTAAGCTTTGAGCAAAGTTTTAAAAAAATACACTAAAATAATCAAAACTGTTAAGCAGTATATTAGTTTGGTTATATAAATTCATCTGCAATTTATAAGATGCATGGCCGATGTTAATTTGCTTGGCAATTCTGTAATCATTAAGTGATCTCAGTGAAACATGTCAAATGCCTTAAATTAACTAAGTTGGTGAATAAAAGTGCCGATCTGGCTAACTCTTACACCATACATACTGATAGTTTTTCATATGTTTCATTTCCATGTGATTTTTAAAATTTAGAGTGGCAACAATTTTGCTTAATATGGGTTACATAAGCTTTATTTTTTCCTTTGTTCATAATTATATTCTTTGAATAGGTCTGTGTCAATCAAGTGATCTAACTAGACTGATCATAGATAGAAGGAAATAAGGCCAAGTTCAAGACCAGCCTGGGCAACATATCGAGAACCTGTCTACAAAAAAATTAAAAAAAATTAGCCAGGCATGGTGGCGTACACTGAGTAGTTTGTCCCAGCTACTCGGGAGGGTGAGGTGGGAGGATCGCTTCAGCCCAGGAGGTTGAGATTGCAGTGAGCCATGGACATACCACTGCACTACAGCCTAGGTAACAGCACGAGACCCCAACTCTTAGAAAATGAAAAGGAAATATAGAAATATAAAATTTGCTTATTATAGACACACAGTAACTCCCAGATATGTACCACAAAAAATGTGAAAAGAGAGAGAAATGTCTACCAAAGCAGTATTTTGTGTGTATAATTGCAAGCGCATAGTAAAATAATTTTAACCTTAATTTGTTTTTAGTAGTGTTTAGATTGAAGATTGAGTGAAATATTTTCTTGGCAGATATTCCGTATCTGGTGGAAAGCTACAATGCAATGTCGTTGTAGTTTTGCATGGCTTGCTTTATAAACAAGATTTTTTCTCCCTCCTTTTGGGCCAGTTTTCATTACGAGTAACTCACACTTTTTGATTAAAGAACTTGAAATTACGTTATCACTTAGTATAATTGACATTATATAGAGACTATGTAACATGCAATCATTAGAATCAAAATTAGTACTTTGGTCAAAATATTTACAACATTCACATACTTGTCAAATATTCATGTAATTAACTGAATTTAAAACCTTCAACTATTATGAAGTGCTCGTCTGTACAATCGCTAATTTACTCAGTTTAGAGTAGCTACAACTCTTCGATACTATCATCAATATTTGACATCTTTTCCAATTTGTGTATGAAAAGTAAATCTATTCCTGTAGCAACTGGGGAGTCATATATGAGGTCAAAGACATATACCTTGTTATTATAATATGTATACTATAATAATAGCTGGTTATCCTGAGCAGGGGAAAAGGTTATTTTTAGGAAAACCACTTCAAATAGAAAGCTGAAGTACTTCTAATATACTGAGGGAAGTATAATATGTGGAACAAACTCTCAACAAAATGTTTATTGATGTTGATGAAACAGATCAGTTTTTCCATCCGGATTATTATTGGTTCATGATTTTATATGTGAATATGTAAGATATGTTCTGCAATTTTATAAATGTTCATGTCTTTTTTTAAAAAAGGTGCTATTGAAATTCTGTGTCTCCAGCAGGCAAGAATACTTGACTAACTCTTTTTGTCTCTTTATGGTATTTTCAGAATAAAGTCTGACTTGTGTTTTTGAGATTATTGGTGCCTCATTAATTCAGCAATAAAGGAAAATATGCATCTCAAAAATTGGTGATAAAAAGTTATTTCTTGTATATGTG